AGAAGACCAGGCAATTTCAGGCCATAGGAGAGAAAGGATGCAGAGGACAGGACGAGACTTGTAATGCCAAAAGGGGCCCAGAGGCCGCGCATCCCACCTATCGAAGCCTGGGCCGCGGCGATGCCGCCAGGTCTCCAGGATGAACCGAAGGGAGGCCGATGGTGGAGAATAGAGCACGCAAGGTCCCTCACCTTCACTACAGCTGTCCCCCGGCTGCCCTGCCGGCCACTGTCTACTCCCGCTCCGAGCTTGTTTACAACCAGGGTAGCCATCCTCGCAGGGGAAGCGCCACAGAAACAGCCTTCAGAGTCCTCAACTGAGAGGCGGGGTTGAGCCACCTACCCAGAGGCCTCTGCGCACGCCACCGGCGCACAGGCGCAGTAGGACACTGGGCGCCGCTTAGCCGACTCTTACTCCTCCTCCCCGCAATCGTCGGGTGGTTAGTTGCACAGCCTCGCGCATGGGCACTTTTGTTATTTTTCATTATGTAGTCTGCAGCTGCTGGAGGAAAGACAAGAAAAAAAAAGAAGGGACAAAACGATTAAAGTTTTGGGGTGAAAACTCCAGATCCTTTAATGATTTTTCCTCTCGAATCCAAACCAGCCAGGGCGTGAACTGAGGGCGGTGAGGGGGTACGGGCATCTCCCTGCATGCAACGCGGTTTTTGTATAAACTACAAATCCCAGCATGCCACTCTCTCTCTCTCTCTTTTTTTTTTTTTTTTTTTTTTTTAAAAAAAAAACTCCGGCAACGTTGGCCTTTGGGAGGCCGCGTATTGTTACCTAGGGGTGGTTTCTTTTCCTGCAGTCGCGATGTGTGATTGCAGATGGAAAACAAAGTATTTTATGCCTACGTTTCTAAGATAGAAGAAATGGACTTGTTGAAAAGAAGCCAGTTTGTAAAGGACACAGTAGGAGAATTTAAGGTACCACCACCAGAGAGAGGTTGAGAGTGCGTTTGACTTTTGGTTTTGCCAAACGCGAGGTTTTCCGTTTCCTTCCGGGGCAAGTTGAACCTGTCCAGCCCCCGTAGGCTGTGGGTCAAAAGTGCCGGTCAAAATGGAAGTGAATCCCCCTAAACAGGAGCACCTGCTGGCGCTAAAAGGTAAACTTTTGCGAACCTGATTCCCCCTTTTCATATCTTATTCTTTGCAATACTTCTACTTTAGGTCCTGTTTCCCTCTGATTTGGCAAGAGAGACAATCTTGCAATAATAAATTAACATTCTAGCTCTGAGGAGTTCAACTAAGAAATTTTCTCATCACTAAGAGTAACTGGATTACTGCAGAATGACTACAGAAGTAATATTACATTATCGACCATGTGAGAGTGATCCCACACAACTGCCAAAAATTGCAGAAAAAGCAATTCAAGACTTTCCTACTCGTCCGCTATCAAGATTTATACCTTGGTTTCCATATGATGGGTCCAAGCTTCCACTCAGACCTAAAAGATCACCACCTGTGATTTCTGAAGAGGCAGCTGAAGATGTGAAACAGTACTTAACCATTTCAGAACATGATGCTAAGTCACACAGTTATGATTGCACAGTAGATCTATTGGAGTTTCAACCTAGCTTGAAAAAGCAGCATTTAACCTGGTCACACACACTGAAGGAACAGACTAATTCTGGAAATCTGGGTAAACAATCAGAAAAGGGAAAACAGCACAAGAGGAGATCTTGGAGTATTTCCCTTCCCAGCAATAATTGTACTAAAAACGTTTCTCCTTTGTCTAAAAAATTGCAAGATAGTTTAAAGGCACTAAATTTACACTCACTTTATAGAGCAAGATGGACAATAGAACACACTATTTGTAACAGCCAAACTCTGGAAGACATTTGGACAAAACTCAATCAAATTATTAGGCACAATGAACTTCCATCTTGTAATGCTACAATTCAGAGGCATTTAGGCCAAATATGGGTGTTCTGTGATATTATGTATTGTGAATATGTGGGAAGTCTTCTTAAAGGAAGATTAGCTCTTACTGGAAAAATTAATTTATTTGTGCATAAATATGGTGTTATTTTTAGTATGTAATGAATTCCACTGATTGTCAAAAAGAATATTCTGAATGAAATGAATATGGATTGAAATAGATAAAATAATTTTTACAGGTTTTAAAATTTTTAATGACTTTTTAGAATTCCTAGGCTTGTCAATTAAGTCAAGAAATTGCTGAGTTCTGCTTATTGGCAGCCTTCTTTTAAATGTGATAAATTATTGTTTACACTGAATTTGAAGGTAAAAATGTTCTGTTCCTTTTGTTACAAACTGTGATTGAATTAGTCATGAATTAAGTTGTATAGTTTGGATTTTGGTTAATCTCTAAAATCTAATTTTACTGTATTTTTTTCCTTACCTCAAGTGTAATTTTTTAAAAAATAAAACTCGAAACAATTCTCTTTGGAGTGCTATTTATGTGGCATGAATGTAGTTCAAAGTGGGAGACTAGTCTAGATTTATAATGATGTTTCCAAAGATATGTAATAACAATTGATAGGCTGTTTTCAAACAACGATACAAAATGTATACTTTGCCTAAAACGATAATGTATCCTGTTTTGAAGGAAAGTATCAAATGTTGAATGATTGTTTATTTCTTCTAATACAGATAATTCAGTATTAATGATAGTTAGTGCTAATTATTACTTGGCTGAT